TTGGTAAAAAGACTTCATAGGGTCACTGGAATGCTTTGTGTTGTTTTTAAGTAGAGGTAAAATTGAGATGGGGGGCGGGAGGTGACATCATGAAGTTTTTTGGAAATATCTCTTTATTTAAAAAATTGTTACTCCATACGGCTAAACTCGGATTGTGATGGTTGAACCCGTCGCTAAACTGCACGATCCTGCAATGAATGCACGATGGAGTGTGGGGGTCTGGAGGGGGCTTCGTCTATGAAAAGTTGCCAAGTGTGACTCCCCTGCATGATGTTAGCCATGGGTCCTTTCTGCAGGGTCCCCTCTGTGCCAGAAATGGGTTTTCGGGACTTGCCCCAGGGAAGCCGTCACCGGCCCGGCCCATCATGTTTTTGGATTTTTTTTTTTTTTCTTTTTTTGAGATGGAGTTTCATTCTTGTTACCCAGGCTGGAGTGCAGCTGCATGATTTCAGCTCACCGCAACCTCTGCCTCCCCGGTTCAAGCGATTCTCCTGCCTCAGCCTCCCGAGTAGCTGAGACTACAGGCGTGTGCCACTACGCCCGGCTAATTGTTGTATTTTTAGTAGAGACGGGGTTTCACCGTATTGGCCAGGCCGCTCTCAAACTCCTGACCTCGGGATCCGCCCACCTCGGCCTCCCAAAGTGCTGGGATTACAGGCATGAGCCACCGCGCCCAGTGTGTTTTAAGCATGAGGCATCCGCGTGGCTGGGAGAGGCTTTGACCATCCTTGGCTCTTCCAGGTTGTCCTACCCTCTGGCATCCACCATAGACGTTTTTCAAACAGAAAATGCAGGCTGGGGAGCCGCGGCAGGGCGGGTGGGGCTACCCTGTGCTGCTGTGTGTACAAAATTGTTCCATGATCTTGGAGTGACTCTGAAGGACTCTGGGAGGTGAGACGTTGTCCCGGAGATCAAAACGTCCGCTCAAAACGTTACCCTGTCGCTCGAACCCGATCTTTTTGCTTTTCCACCCCCGTGCAACCCAGGACGGCTGTCTGAGGCCGGGAGATGCCTTAGACGCAGGATGGGCCACTCCTCCCAGCGGCAAGTGGAAATCGAAGATGTCATGGGGTCGGGGGGAGGCTTCTGAAAGATGACTGCGTGGGAGTGACCTCCACTCCTCAACCTCGGGCAGCTCCCACAGGCCACAGCCGGGCTCCCCACCCCCGGCACCCAGCTCTCTACGGCAGGTCCGGGAGGGCTGGGGCTTCGGGGAGCCCTACCCGCCAAACCTGCTGTTGGCCCGGGAGAGCCCCAGAGGCTCCCGGAGACTGCAGCCTCCTGTGGTTGGGCTGGGAGCCGGCAGGGTTTGGGGTGTCACTTTTTTTTTTCTTGAGTAGACTTCAGTGACCACACTGTGGAAAATACCTTTGCAGACGTGGCACCCGAGTGCACACACCGACCGCCACATGTGCTTTTCTGCCGGGAATCCCTGGGGTGAACGCATGTTTTATGGGCGTTTCCAGGAGCGCGCGTGCACCTCCAGACGGGGAGCTGGCGGGCGGGGGTGGCAGCAGCAGCTCTAGCCTTGGGGGGACAAGCCTCTCTCAGCTACGCCAGGGGAAAAGAGAGTTAAGGACACTCACCCCCACCCACGCACACACACAAGGCAGCGTCGGGTGGGAGAGAGAAGGCCGTTTCTCCTTCTGTAGCCTGGGTCTCCCACGGGCCTTCCCCGCTGCTGAGCGAGACACCAGTAGCCAGGTGAAGGGCCACAGCGGGCCAGGCCCCGACCCTGTTGTGACCCACCTGGGCACCTTCCCGGACCAGCTCCGCCTCCCCTGCCCTCCTCTCTCCAGGAAGGAGCCAGAACCCTCACCCCTCTCCCACCCTCCCCAGGGGTAACCCCAGGCCAAGCACAGATAGCTCAGCTGCGA